GGGAGAATTGCTTGAACCCGGGAGGCAGAGGTTGCAGTGAGCCAAGATTGTGCCACTGCACTCCAGCCTGGGCGACAGAGCAAGACTCCGTCTAAACAAAACAAAACAAAAAAAGCCTTAGAAATGGGCAATGCCACCAAAGCAGAAAGATGAAAGGAGGGCAATGCCCTGAGGTGTGCCAGCATTGGAGGAAACAAACAGCCAGAGATGTAGGAGGAAAGCCCAGAGAAACTGTGAGCTGCAAGGATGAAGTAGTAACAAATAAAATGCCACCAAGAGAACCAGAAGGACGACTGGAAACAAATAAACAAGAAAGACTATTGCATTTAGCAACGTGAAAACGTTGGATTACTTTTTACTCAGAAATCAAACCCCAAGGATAGTGTTTCCCCTCCCTACAGGGGTTTCTGCAGGTCCCTTTACACGCCCCCCTTCTACTTCTTTAAGTGCTAAAAGTGATTAATTTGGGGTGATGTTTTAATTTCTATTCTTTTTGGCTTATAACTGTGTTTTTTCATTCTTTGCAACAACAGATAGTATGTTGTAATAGAAAAATCCATTGTGGTCAATGATAACTTCTGCCTGTTCCTGGGCACAGGGGGCATCACTATTAGTGCCTGTTCCTCCCTCCCTACTGCTGATAAGGAAACAGGGGCAGGAATAATACTAATAATTTGTGCTACTTTTTCTGCATACCCTTGGCCTTATTCTGGTCTACTGAGCTGGGAGCTTGTCTGAGGCTGGAGCTCTATTGTCTGAATCCAGGGGCAGAAAGAACTGAGGGCTCTTTTACGGCATCCACCTGGAGGCTGCCTGCAGGCTTGGGTTGCTAAGTGCACTGCTTAATTTAGAAGCGCCTTTTATCCTGGCTCTCTTGACCAGTCAAAGTTGTGGTCGCTGTTTTCTACAAGGACTGGGGAAAGAAAGGGTGGAATTAATTAAACCTGGAGGAAGGGACTTTGAAGGGCGGAGCTAAGGTCAAAGAAAGAACCCTTTAAATAAAGGGCCCACACTGGCTGCCAGGGAGTGCGCAGGACTGGCAAGAGGGAAGCCGGGCTGCTCCACGCCTTTCACGCCTTCCACCTCCTGCGTGTCCATCTGTGAGAAGGAGCCAGAGCCCAAGGGAGATGATGGAGCCTGAGGAGTACAGAGAGAGAGGTGAGCAACGGGCATCCCTGGCCCTCTTCCCTATTTCAGCCTGATTTCTCTATGTCACTTCTAGGGAGAGAGATGGTGGATTACATCTGCCAGTACCTGAGCACTGTGCGGGAGAGACGTGTGACGCCAGACGTGCAGCCTGGCTACCTGCGAGCCCAGCTGCCTGAGAGTGCTCCTGAGGACCCCGACAGCTGGGACAGCATCTTTGGGGACATTGAACGAATCATCATGCCTGGGGTGAGACACAGTGACCACAAGGGCAGTTCTGGTGGTGCCAACTCTGTGCATGCTCTGCCTCCAGGTGGTACATTGGCAGAGCCCCCATATGCACGCCTACTACCCAGCCCTCACCTCTTGGCCCTCCCTGCTAGGAGACATGCTGGCTGATGCCATCAACTGCTTGGGATTCACCTGGGTGAGTAGCAACGGCTGTAACTACTCGCAATGTGTGCAGTTTGAAGTTCCTTTTCCTTTCTCAGGCATCCAGCCCTGCGTGTACAGAGCTGGAGATGAACGTCATGGACTGGTTGGCAAAAATGCTGGGACTTCCAGAGCACTTCTTGCACCACCACCCCAGCAGCCAGGGCGGAGGCGTCCTGCAGGTACCTCCCTTGGCAAAGCTTCACCTAGCTTGAAGGCTGCCATGATAATCCTTTTCCCCTGCAGAGCACGGTCAGTGAATCCACTTTGATTGCCCTGCTGGCAGCAAGGAAGAACAAAATCCTGGAAATGAAAACGTCTGAGCCCGATGCTGATGAGTCCTGCCTAAATGCCCGACTCGTGGCCTATGCCTCTGACCAGGTGAGTTGCCCGACGCAGGACAGCCCTTCGGGTCTTTGCTGACAGGTTTCTGTGGCCCTTCTAGGCTCACTCCTCTGTGGAAAAGGCTGGTTTGATTTCCCTTGTGAAGATGAAATTTCTGCCTGTGGATGACAACTTCTCACTCCGAGGGGAAGCTCTTCAGAAGGCCATCGAGGAAGACAAGCAGCGGGGCTTGGTGCCCGTCTTTGTAAGTCAGGATATATGCCTAAGCTTAGAATGTCCTGTGTTAACTTGCCTTAATTTTCCCCTAGGTCTGTGCAACACTAGGGACCACTGGGGTCTGTGCATTTGACTGCCTGTCAGAGCTGGGCCCCATCTGTAAGTATCTTCCCTCTGTGGCTAGGAAGACACCCATCTCCACACCCCTCCGTTTCTCATTTAGCCAAAGCACATCATCCTTGCAGCCCACCACTCAGCTTGGCCAGGTGCGAGACATCTTTCCCCACTTCATACCTCCCCTCCGGCCAGGTGATGTTTGCCTCCTCAGGTGCCCGTGAGGGGCTGTGGCTCCACATCGATGCTGCTTATGCAGGCACTGCCTTCCTGTGCCCCGAGTTCCGGGGGTTTCTGAAGGGGATTGAGTATGCCGACTCCTTCACCTTTAATCCTTCCAAGTGGATGATGGTGCATTTTGACTGTACTGGGTTCTGGTGAGTGTAGCAGCCCAGCTCCGAGCACGCAGTCAGCCACTAATGCCCATTTGGAAACCCACAGGGTCAAGGACAAGTACAAGCTGCAGCAGACCTTCAGTGTGAATCCCATCTACCTCAGGCATGCCAACTCAGGCGTGGCCACCGACTTCATGGTGAGTGGCCAGGGACGGGCAGCCTGGTGGGCTAACCTTGGGCACTGTGTTCCTTTGTTTCTAGCACTGGCAGATCCCCCTGAGCCGACGGTTTCGCTCTGTTAAACTCTGGTTCGTGATTCGGTCCTTCGGGGTGAAGAATCTTCAAGCACATGTCAGACATGTATGTAGCATGCTGCTGTGGGGGCTGAGCCTAATCTCAGTTCTCTTTATACTTGCAATTCCAGGGTACTGAAATGGCTAAATATTTTGAATCTCTGGTCAGAAACGACCCTTCCTTTGAAATTCCTGCCAAGAGGCACCTTGGCCTGGTGGTTTTTCGTCTAAAGGTAATACCATCTTCCAAGCCCCTCTGTGAATGTGGAGACTTCACTTCCTTTATTTTTCAAACAGGGTCCTAATTGTCTCACAGAAAATGTGTTAAAGGAAATAGCTAAAGCTGGCCGTCTCTTCCTCATCCCGGCCACTATCCAGGACAAGTTAATCATCCGTTTCACTGTGACATCCCAGTTTACCACTAGGGATGACATCCTGAGAGACTGGAATCTCATTCGAGATGCTGCCACTCTCATCCTGAGTCAGCACTGTACTTCCCAACCCAGCCCTCGGGTTGGGAACCTCATCTCCCAAATCAGGGGTGCCAGAGCCTGGGCCTGTGGAACGTCCCTTCAGTCTGTCAGTGGGGCAGGAGATGATCCAGTCCAGGCCAGGAAGATCATCAAGCAGCCTCAGCGTGTGGGAGCCGGTCCCATGAAAAGGGAAAATGGCCTCCATCTTGAAACCCTGCTGGACCCAGTTGATGACTGCTTTTCAGAAGAGGCCCCAGATGCCACCAAGCACAAGCTGTCCTCCTTCCTGTTCAGTTACTTGTCTGTGCAGACTAAGAAGAAGACGGTGCGCTCCCTCAGTTGCAACAGTGTGCCAGTGAGTGCTCAGAAGCCACTGCCCACAGAGGCCTCTGTGAAGAATGGGGGCTCCTCCAGGGTCAGAATCTTTTCCAGGTTTCCAGAAGACATGATGATGCTGAAGAAAAGTGCCTTCAAAAAACTCATCAAATTCTACAGCGTCCCCAGCTTTCCTGAATGCAGCTCTCAATGTGGACTCCAGCTGCCCTGTTGCCCTCTGCAGGCCATGGTTTAGACACAGGGCCTTCAGCCAGAGTCTGAGGATATACTTCAGGGACTCTGTGAACCCCTCACAATTGTATGCCAACTTTGTGTGCTTATGTGTACATGCATTTTTCTTGGGGCGAGTTCATAATTTTAATCAAATTCTCATAGGGGTTCATGACCCACAATAGGATACAAACGAAGAGTTTAAGCCAGCATGATCCAGATGGGTTCAGCAGTCTGGTCAGTGAGAAAGGGCCGAGGGTAGACAGGCAGCTTCTGTGGTTCAGCTTGTGACATGATATATAACACAGAAATAAATTATGCTTGTCCCTGAAACAAAACATACCCTGTGTCACTTAATTGGCTGCTGAAA